CCCGCGCCCCGCCTCCCGCGCACGCCCGGCCAATGAGGCGCGGCGGCGAAGCGCAGTGCCCGGGGTGTTGTCCGCGCCGTGCCCGCCCATTGGCCTCACTCGGCGCCCCCACCCGGGCCCTGCCGGCAGGCACGAGGGGCGGGGCGCGCGGCCCGAGGTGAGGGACCGCGGGCCGGAGGGGATCCAGCGAGTCAGCTGCCGCCGAGGGACCAGCGCGGGTCTAGCTGCTGCCGCCATCCCCACCATCCCTGACCGCGCCTGCCCGGGCTCCGCGCCAGGAGGAGCGGCCAGGCCCAGCCCCGGCACCGCGCGCTCGGGGACCCCGACGGCGCCCAGCCCGGCGAGGGGCCTCAGGGGGAGGACGAGGAGGAAAGGCGGCCTCGCCGGGGACCCGGCCATGGCGCTGGACTTCTTGGCTGGATGCGCGGGGGGTAAGGAGGCGGCGGGCCGGGCCGGGCCGGGGCGAGGCGTCCGGGGAGGGAGGTCGGCCCACCAGCACGCCCTGGCCTCGCGGCTTCCCGCTGGCGGGGGTCGCCGCGTCTGTGAATGGGGACCACAGTTCTCTTGCCTCGGGCGGGTCTCGTGGGCGTAAATTGACTTCAGGCCCGGGCTGTCCGCGAGGGCAGGTGTCTTTATTCTCTCTGGGCACGCTCGGACGGGAGGTCTGGGGCGCCGGGGCAGCACCGTGGCTGAGCGGAGGCCAGGACTGCCGGGAGGATGCCCCACTGCCCCCCGCGCCGAGGTCCCGGGCTCATCTCCTTCCCCTCCCCCATCCCCATCCGTTGCGCACTGGGAGCAGGGTCCCCTCCCCCGGCCGTATATTTCGGGACTGACTCCACCCCGTCCCGCGCAGCCATCCAGCGGGGTTGGGGCTACGGAGCCGACCCCCTACTCGGCTGGCCTTGGAGGGCACTGAACCACTCTGGCGCCGAGTCACGCCTTGGAACGCCGCCCCTTCCTACGCGGTTTTGTGAGCTGTTGGGGGCGGAAGGGGGGTGGTGGGTGGGTCGGGCGAGCCGGTGTGGGGCACCTTCTCCGAGGCGCGGTCGCGGCTCTGGGGTTCCTCCCATGCAGTTGTCCCCGGGAGGGCCCGGGCGGGCGTGCAGTCCAGGCTCTCCCATGCCCCGACCGTGGGCGTCGGGCACGGCACTTCCCTGTTGGGCCTCTGGCTTCTCTGCTTTTACCTTGAGGGTTAATTTATTCACCAGGATTTAGATGTCGGGGGCGGGGGAGGGTGGTTGGCGGCGGGAGTTGCTGAGAGGGCCGGCCGCTTATCCCTGTTTGGTCCCACTTTTCTCCCAGCACCTGCCCTTGTTCACCGCCTCTTCATCTACTTGGATTTGGCTCGAATAAACCCTCAGCTCCCGGCCAGCGCTGAGAGCCCTGGCGGAAGAGTGGGTAGCGGTGGCCTTAAGTATTAAATCTGTGGCGTCGGAGCCTGCTTCTTGGGGGAGAGACTCGTTGAAAAGGGAGTGTGTTGGGGAGGTGTTGTGCGCTGAGGGGAGTTAGAACTTCCCGGTCGGTTACCCAGTGGGAAGCTGCGGGGCACAAAGCCCAGAATTTGCTGCTAATCGCTGGGTGCCCTGGAGACAGAGGGGGCGTGTCCTCTGCGGATTCCATTCTCACCTTCCCCTCCCGCTTCTGATCTCGCTGTTTGCTCCACCCTTGCTCCCCACCCACTATCAGCTCCAGCGGGTGGGGGTGAAGGGCTGTCCCCAGGCCAACACCTCCTTCCAGGCTTTGGGGAGTGGGGATTCTTTCCCCGGATGGGCAGAGTTCCTTCTGCAGTGGCGCTACCGTCCGTGCTGCCCTCCTGGAAACACCGGGGTTTGGGGCAGGAACACTTCACCTGAAAGCAGGCCTGCTTGGCGCCTCCCGGCACATCTGTGGTCTCCTCTGCACGTCGCTCGCGCAGCCTCCTTGCCTGGAATGTCCTTCGCTGCCCATCCTCATAGGCCCACCTGGGAGAGATCATATCCATGCCCCCTGCCCCAGGTTTGTGGGTCAAGGACTGGCACTGTCTGGTGTGTGGGTCACAAGTCCCCCTCTCCTCCTCCAGGTGTGGCAGGCGTGCTTGTGGGACACCCGTTTGACACGGTCAAGGTGAGTCTCATCGCTGCTTTTTTTTCCTCGGCGGCCCTTCCTTGCTCTTTTTCCTTGGCCCCAGGGCAAGCTGTGAGTGGCAGGCACCAGACCAGCCTTGTGCTTGCTGGCAGCGCTACACGTGGCCGCTCTTCCCACTGAGCAAAGGCACAGCTGACGGCAAGGCAGGATGCGCACCCTGAGCTGGGTTTGCGGGAGACTTCCAGTCTCCTTTTCTGGTGAGCCTAGGTGTGTGTTGGCAGAGACAGTGACTTACCATAAGGGGTGGATTGCATCCAGCACAAGAGTGAGGGTCTGGCCTTTGCATTGGCTGTGACCTTAAAAAGCTCTGTCCCTGGGCCTTGTGCAGGTCCGGGCCCCTCTGCCAGCCGGTTTTCTGCATGACCTTGGGCAGGTCCCTGTATCTTTGGGCTCAAACGTTGTCATCGTGCCAGTGCTCAACAGCATAATTTATGTTGGATTAAATGCTAGCTCTGAAAACCACAACTCTTCTATCCACTGTAGGCCAATTTGGGGAGGAGGCTGAAGGGCCAGGCTTTCTTGGCAGGCAGCGGCCCCACGTTTGCTGCACCGGCCTGCCGAGAGTGAGGCCGTGCAGAGCCTGCCCACACAGCCCCCGGCCCCAGCCATGCCCACGCGCTGCCTAGCCAGGCCACCCGTGAAGCCTCCCCCAGGCCAGAGCAGCCCAGGACAGCCTGGCAGTGTCCACGTTGCACTGTGTTTATGTCTCGTGGTCATGTGTTGTGAACGCCTCTCGCAGCCAAGAAGTGCTTCACATTCACTTCCTCTTTCCAGCTCCGTGGAGGCCTGGGCTCTCTGAGCTATGAATTGGCCAGACCTGCTGGGCTTCTGCCCGGCCCCCTCAGGCAGCCCCTGGCAGGCCTGGGAGCACTTTCGTTCTGGTGCTCTGCTGTCCTGAGCCACTGAGCCCGCGAGCAGCACCCCTGAAGTGACTCAGGGACAGGAGTTTCTCCAGCCCATGAGATTTTACTCCCCAGACCCTACTTCACTGGCGTCTGGAGGGTGGTCTTTGAGAAGATCTATATGTGATCCTTTTGTTTTGTTTTGTTTTTGTTTTTGCCACTCTGTCGCTCCAGCAGCATCACATCTGGACATACCTACCTTAAAAAGCTGAACTTCTTTTCTTTGAGATGGAGTCTGTGTCTGTCACTCAGTTTGGAGTGCAGTGGCGCGACCTTGGCTTACTGCAACTTCTTCCTCCTGGGTTCAAGTGATTCTCCTGCCTCGGTTCCCCCCCCAACCCCCTGGGTAGCTGGGATTACAGGCACGTGCCAGCACGCCTGGCTACTGTTTGTTTTTAGTTGAGGTCCAGCACATATAGAAAGTGCACACATCCTGGCCAGGCTAGTGGCTCATGCCTGTAATCCCAGCACTTCTGGAGGCTGAGGCGGGCGGATCACAAGGTCAGGAGATCAAGACCATCCTGGCTAACACGGTGAAACTCTGTCTCTACTAAACATACAAAAAATTAGCCGGGCGTGGTGGCGGGTGCCTGTAGTCCCAGCTACTCGGGAGGCTGAGGCAGGAGAATGGCGTGAATCCGGGAGGCGGAGCTTGCAGTGAGCCAAGATCGCGTCACTGCACTCCAGCCTGGGCAACGGAATGAGACTCCGTCTCAAAAAAGAAAAAAGAAGGAAAGTGCACACATCCTAGGTGTACAAGTCGTCGCAAAACACATGCGTGGCGAGCTGCCACCCAGGAGAAACAGAACATGGCCAGCCCTCTGGAAGTCTTCCCTCCTGCTCCTATCAACTCCTCCCTCCCCTTCTGAGGCTTCCACTGGCCTAACTTCCTCCTTTTTTTTTGAGACACGGTCTTGCTCTGTCACCCTAGGTGGAGTGCAGTGGTGCAATCATAGCCCACTGCAGCCTTGATTTCCCAGGCTCAAGCAATCCTCCCACCGCAGCCTCTCAAGTAGCTGAAACTACAGGCACACACCACCATGCCTAGCTCATGTTTTTTTTGAAGTTATTAGTAGAGATGGGGTCTTGATATGTTGCCCAGCTGGTCTCAAACTACTGGGCTCAAGTGATCCTCCTGCCTTGGCCTCCCAAAGTGCTGGGATGACAGGCCTGGCCCACTGTCCTCACTTCCAACACCACGGGTCCCTTTTGCCTGGTTGAATATAATTGCAGCTGTACCCTAGGATCATCAGGGGCCACCCGAGTCTGTGTCAGTCCGTACTGTCACATGGCCACAGACTATCTCATGGCTGGGACAGTCACAGTTTATTCCCCCAGGCCCTTGGGACTGAAAGAATCCAAGATCTGGATCTCCTCTATAGCGCCCAGAACCACAGCCACCGTCCTGAAGCACACGGCCTTCACACGTTTCTACACGAAGGGAGTTTTCTGTCCTGCTTCCTTGGACACAGCAATAATCAGGGAGCAGTTGTCTTGACCTATGATGAGGGGGTGACCGGCCATCCCTGGGCATGGGATGGGGAGTGTGGGTGGGGGCTGGCTGTGGGGGCTCCGCGCCTGGATGTGATGTTGAAATTTTGTGTTGCTTTAACCGCCTTTACTTTCTGAGCTAGGGGCTGTCTCCATCCATAGCAAAAGTGTAACTTTGTTGTAGATGGGCGTAAGCCTCACCCTGGAGAGCGCTAGTAAGTACAGACCAGGTGAACCAGATCCCAGCTGCCTGCCTCTCACTGGACCCTCTCCTTCCAGGTACGGCTTCAGGTCCAGAGCGTGGAGAAGCCTCAGTACCGCGGGACGTTGCACTGCTTCAAGTCCATCATCAAGCAAGAGAGCGTGAGTGGCCTGGGCTGGTGGGGCTCGGGAGGTGCCGGCTCTGATGGCGTCTCTGTCCCCGCAGGTGCTGGGCCTGTACAAGGGCCTGGGCTCGCCGCTCATGGGGCTCACCTTCATCAACGCGCTGGTGTTCGGGGTGCAGGGCAACACCCTCCGGGCCCTGGGCCACGACTCGCCCCTCAACCAGTTCCTGGCAGGTGCGGCGGCGGGCGCCATCCAGTGCGTCATCTGCTGCCCCATGGAGCTGGCCAAGACGCGGCTGCAGCTGCAGGACGCGGGCCCAGCGCGCACCTACAAGGGCTCGCTGGACTGCCTCGCGCAGATCTACGGGCACGAGGGTCTGCGTGGCGTCAACCGGGGCATGGTGTCCACGTTGCTGCGTGAGACGCCCAGCTTCGGCGTCTACTTCCTCACCTATGACGCTCTCACGCGGGCGCTGGGCTGCGAGCCGGGCGACCGCCTGCTGGTGCCCAAGCTGCTGTTGGCGGGCGGTACGTCAGGCATCGTGTCCTGGCTCTCTACCTATCCTGTGGACGTGGTCAAGTCGCGGCTGCAGGCGGACGGACTGCGGGGCGCCCCGCGCTACCGCGGCATCCTGGACTGCGTGCACCAGAGCTACCGCGCCGAGGGCTGGCGCGTCTTCACACGGGGGCTGGCGTCCACGCTGCTGCGCGCCTTCCCCGTCAACGCTGCCACCTTCGCCACCGTCACGGTGGTGCTCACCTACGCGCGCGGCGAGGAGGCCGGGCCCGAGGGCGAGGCTGTGCCCGCCGCCCCTGCGGGGCCTGCCCTGGCGCAGCCCTCCAGCCTGTGACGCTCACCCCGCCCTCCTTCCCCAGGGCTCCTTCTCAGAAACCTGGGACATAAATTGGCCCCTGAGTCGATTGCCCTGCTTCCTGCTGGGATGCTGCGAGCTGTGGAGTCTATCAGACGTGGGCTGAATTTTGCTGATCAGCTGGGTAGTTTTGGCCGAGAACTGCACTTGCCTCAGTGTTCTCATCTATGAAATAAGGACCCTCATGCCCACACTGTAGAGTCACGAAGCTCAGAGATTATTCCCAGCAGCAGCCAGCACCTGGCCTGGCTGAGGCCATTGCACCGTTATCCTGGAAACTGAGGCAGACACTCCAGCCCCTTTCTGGGATCCTGGCCACGTCATTGTGCTCCTGCCCTGCAGGCTGGCTCCCGGGGGTCTCTGATGGCCAACCAAGGGGCCACCCAGGGACCTCTAACTCCACACATCCTCCACCCGGGGGGGTGGTGGGCCACCCCTCTGGTCTGTGTTAGGGACAGAGGAAAACTTGGTGTGCCTCCTGGTGTCACAGAACTGGATCCTCTGCATACCCCAGCTTCTCCACATGCCACTGCTAGGGGTACCCCAGCTGCTGCCACTCCTGCTGGAGGGTGAACTGGGGACCCTGCACCCTCCGGGAAGCCATGGAGTCTGCTGGAGGCACCATATCAGCCTGCGGGACTAGGGTGGGGAGCAAACAGGCCAGCGGTGGAGGTCTGGACAGTTCAAGTGTGATGCAGCTGTGGCAAGGAGAAATCCTTCCGCCTCTGGGCCTCAGGCTGCCTGTCCATAAAATGGGGACATGGCCAGCTGACGGACAACTGAGTCTCCGGCCCACCTACCACCGCCAGCCAGGATCCCCCAAAGTGTGCAGAGGGCTCAGCAGAGAACAGTATGGGACCCCCTCACCAGGCCTGGAACACCTCCAGCCACAAAGAAGCCAAAGGTCAGTCCCTCTGCTCCCCAGCAAACGGTGCCTCCCAGGCATTCTCAGTGCCAGGGCTTCATCCCTGTGAAGGCACAGGGCCTGCTAGTGGGCACAGGGGTGGCTAGTTGGGGCCTGGGGCAGAGGAGGGCTGCACCAGGCGTCCTGGGGAATGTGCTCAGTGAAGACGACACTGGGCTTTGCACAGCCTGGTGTCGCTGTACAGAAACTGTCAAGGGAATAAAGTGTTCTTTGTTTTTTAAGTGGCGAGGCTGCCTTTGCATATGGTGGAGGA